ATCACAATAGCCAAAATATGGAATCAGTGTAAGTCCTAATCAGTGGATGAATGGATAAAGAAAATGTGATATATATATACACAATTGAATATTATTTGGCCATAAAAAAGAATAAAATATTTTCATTTTCTGCAACATGGATGGAACTGGATATCATGATATTAAGTGAAATAAGCCAAGCACAGAATAACAAATATAACATATTCTCACTCTTATGTGCCAACTAAAAAAGTATATCTTATGGAGAGAGAGTAAACTGGTGGTTAACAGAGGCTGAGAAGGGTAGGGGAAAGAAGAGGATAAAGAAAGATTAATTAATGGGTATAGCTATAGAGTTTGATCAAATAAATAAGAGCTACTATTTGACAGACCAGTAGAGTGACTGTAGTTTACAGTAATCTATTGTACATTTCAAAATAGGTAGAAGAGAATAATTAGAATGTTTCTAGCATAAAGAAAGTATGAATATTTATGATGATGGATATCCCAAGAACGCTGATCTTTACAAATTATAGGATTATATTTAATTATCCCATGTCCCTGAAAAAATATACACATCTATTAAGTATCAATAAAAAAAAAAACCCAGGAGGCAAAGGTTGCAGTGAGCCAAGATCACACCACTGCACTCCAGCCTGGGTGACAGAGTAAGACTCCATCTCAAAAATACATGTAACATAATATAATATAATATAATATAATATATAACATAGAATGATTTTTTTTTTAATTTTAAGTGCAAACTAGAGATTTTCAGGAATTAATGACCCACAAAGGCTACATAGCTTGTAAATGATGGAGTCTAGATAGAAACCCGGGCTTAGTGACTCCATAACCATTACTTCACTCACTATGTCTCAGGGGGCAATTTGGAGTACGTGGCCAGTTGCCCTGAGACACTAGAAATGTACCCATGTTGCATAATATTTCTATAATAACCATACACCCTTTGTTAAAGGGCAGGTTAAGAGCAAGTACTGTTTTATCTTTTCAAACTAACACGATTTTATTTACTTTATAGTGCAAATAACAAAAACAGAAAATAAAGTAGAATAAAAGTTGCAGAATCCATTTTAATAATTTTCATTGGATTGAAAGACCCAACCAGCTACAAAACACTAGAACAATTAGTATTCATATTTAGCTGACCATTAGCAGAAGATGTACTATATATTTGATCCATTTTTATTCATATCTGAAGAAAGCCTAATCTTGGAGTTTCAGATTAACTTGAAAAAAATAACATTATAGTGAATAATGGTGTTAGCCCCCATTAGGTAAATATCTATGAAGTAGTAGTGATAATGATGATGATGGTGATGATCATGAAAACAACAGCAACATTAATAAAAATTTGTTGTATATCATGTTATATAGTTTACAATTCAACTTCAGATATTTCCTCTGGTTGGATATCTATGGAATAGGAGCGATGTAAATTGTAGTTATAGTTTATAAAATGTAGTTACTCTTATAGTGTATATACCCAAAGAGGTCAAATGACTTGTTCAAGCCAGTAACAGCCAGACAGAGGGCTGAAACATTAGACTTCTAATTGTCCATTTTATGTTATTTTTATGAGACCTTCCTTTGGGCTCCAATATTTTCAATCCTTACATCTGACAAAGTAAGAGCATCCAAGACTCATTTGGCAAGTTTATGTTTCATTTCCAAGAGTCAACCTGTTACTGAATTTGCAATATGTTCACTGGATTCCTGCACAGGTAGCAGCCACAGACATAGCCATGTGCTGATAGCAATGGGGCAGGAAAGTCCTGATTCTCAGTGGAGGACTCAACTCTTAAGGAAGTTGCCACCATTTATTTACTTTCTAATCTCTCTCAAAAATATGATTTCACTTGCTTAGCCTAGACTGAGCCACAGTATGGCCAACATAGGACCTTATAAAGCAGTAGTTAAGCCTCTTTTGGAGAACTTCTCAGGCACAGCATTGTTTCACAGCATGTTATCCTTCTGGCTACATCCTTTGTTGCCAAGTCAACTCCACTTTCTTGCTCTATTTACACAAAATTATCCAAGGGCTTTGCCTGTGTATAAAAGTATTCTCAGTTCAGCATTTGAATGCCTGGTATATTTTCACTGCTTATTTTAAGATGCTATGTTTTAAAATGATTTTTTTAATCTAAACAGAAAACGCGAATTATGAAAGCAAGATGACATCATAAAATTCATTTAATTTAAAAAACAAAGTACTCAAAAGACTGCATGGCCTAGAAAGGCAGCAAAGGTGACTAACAAGTATCAACTGGATATTGGAATTGTGTTAATTTCCTAGAGCTGCTATAACAAAGTACCAAATACTGGGTGGCTTAAAATAACATAAATGTGTTATTTCAAGTTTCTGGAGGTTAGAAGTCTGTAATCACGTGTCATTAGGGCCATGCTTTCTCTGACAGCTTTGGGGAACATCCTTCCTTGACTCTTCTAGCTTCTGGTGTTTGCTGACAATTTTTGGCATTCTTTGTCTTATAGTCACATGACTTTCTCCCTCTGTGTCTTCACATCATCTTGCCTCTTTGCATTTCTGTCTCTGTGTCAAAATTCCCCCCTTTTTATTTAGACACCACTTAGTGAATTAGAGTCCACCCTAATGGCCTCATTATAAATTGATTACGTTTGTTAAAACCTTATTTCTATACAAATTCACATTTTGAAGTCCTGGGGATTAGGACTACTTCAACATATCTTTTTTGGGGGAACACAATTCAACCCATAATAGAGATAAACTGGAAAATGTGTAGCCTCTCCAAAAGGGTAGTAGTCACCCAGTTATAGTCTATGGCTCTGATCTGAAACTTTCTGATTTTTTAAAGAGAAACTATGTATTTTATGCAAAATATATGTAAGTGATTCAGCTTGTTTTATGATAGCTAAACTAAGCATGCCTGAGGGTCTGACTGAGGCTTCTGCAGGCACCCAGATTCTCTGATTTTTTTTTCTTGAATTTGTCAATTTATACATGAGAACTATAACCTCAATAGGCTATATGATTTGCCTGTGGCTACACAACTGTTAATGGGAGAGCAAAGCTCACAACCTCTTGCTCCTAATTTTGTTTTCTTCGAACAAAACATCAGTGTCTCTAATCCATTCTTGCTTCATTCGCTGTCAGTCTTCTTTTCAGCATTTAGTTACCATCTCAGATCCAATATGTTTAGAGAATTCTTTCTTTAACTTCTTCCCTAATTTTACTAGATAATGATACTCGAAAAATTTACACACATTGTTTTGGATATATATATTCAAAACATATATATATATTCAAAATATATATGTTTTAAACATTTTGAATAAATATATTCAAAACAATGTCAAATTTACTACATATATCAGAAAATATGTGTGTGTGATCAAAACAAAGAAGCTATTTAGCTTTCCAAATATCTATCTAAATCAGATAAATTTAAAAAGAATTCTTCTCTTGCTATTTGGCTATACCATTTTTCTTTCTTTCAATGTCTTTAAAAGTTGGCGTTATCTTTCATATAAATTTTTAAATTCTACTTTCTGTTGAGATTTTCCCCTTTTTAAAAATAGTTCAATTGAAGAAGACACAAATGCATAATTTATATCATTAAAAAGGCAAATCATACCCAGAATTAGTATCCTGAGGTTACTGTGAAGAGGATTTGGAAATGATGGGGGAGCCATAAAGGAGTTTTTGAATCTTAATGCCTCCAATTAAAAATAAAATAAAAAGGAACTAGGGCAGAAAAACCCAATACTTAAGAAAATTTACCACCCAACTAAGTGACAAACTAGACTCCAAATCCTAAATACAAGTTGGTATAAGTAAACCACTGGCAGATACAAAACCTCTGTGGTGTCTTCAAGGTGGGAGGAAGGAAAGGATGATAATAGCATATCTGTTAATGGTGCTGAGATTAGGAAAACCACTCAAACTCATCACAAAAGACTCTTTGGAAACATGGTGGGCCAACCTGAGAACAGCAGTTAAAACTGAGAAGGAGGTCTGCAGAATACAAGTGTGAGTGAGTGGACCATGATGGAATCAGTATGGGCTGTAAATTCTGAAAATTCAACAAATCGAACTAGCTCTCTTTAGTATCAATCTGTTACCAGATTACTGTGTACCCTGTAGCAAATTTTCTATGAACTTGCAAGGAAGAGTGGTAGGCGTTAAAGTCAGAGAGACGGGGGACAGATAATGTAGGGTTTTGTAGGCCAGTTAAAGAGTTAGGGTGGTTCTAAATGTAATGGAACAATGTTAGAGGATTTTAGGCAAGAAGTAACATTTATGTCTAAAAACATCACTTTACCTGTTGTATGTGGTATGGATTGTAGAGAAAGCAAAGAAGAAGAAAAGCATTTGAGGCAAAAGTCTAGGGAAGAGGCTGGTGGCTTGGAATTGGGTATGATTACTGAAAAGACACTCAAGTGGGCTACTCTTAGGTATGTTTTGGCAATAGTACTTGCTAATTGATTGGAAATGAAGTATGAAAGAATATGGAATATTGGAATACGAAAGAAAATGGAAGAATATGGAATACTGGGATATGAAAGAAAATGGAATATGAAAGAATAAGATGGAGATTGGATTTAAGTAACAAGATGGATAGTGCTGCTAATTATTGGAACCAGAAAGTCATCATCAGAGTAGGCTTTGGGAAGTAGGCGGACAGACACTAAGCATTCTGTAATAGCTGTATTAAGTTGGATATGAACCTTGAGTTCAGGAAGAGATTATGACTAGATGTCTAAATTTCAGAGTAATCAACACATAGATGGGTTAAATATTTTGTTTTTACACAAAATGGTGACAATGGCTAAATAATGTTCTACATTTTTAAAAATCTATTTAGAAAGCCTTTTTAAAAACAATATCACCATTATACATCACCTGTTCAATGACATCATGGATTTGCCTTGTATTCTGCTGATGGACACTTACTTGGCTACCACGGTCATCTTTGTACATATATCTCTGCATATGTGTGGGTGTTCATCTATAGGAGAAATTCCTAGAAGTGGTATTGCTACATTCAAACATATGTGCATTAAAATTTTGATAGATATTGCCAAATACTCTCCAGAACAATATATAAAAATGTCTGTTTCCTCACATTCTTGCCAAATTGTATAATCCTTGGCAATCTGAAAAGTTTAAAAAAAAAAGAAAGCATTTTTGTTGTTTAATTTGCATTTTACAGAATAATTAGTGAGTTTGAGCATCTATTCATATGGTTTTAAGCTATTTCAATGTCCTTTTCTGTAAATTAAACTGCCTGTTTATCCTTTGCCTATTTTTCCATTGAGCTATTGTTTTTTTCTAGATTTTTGATTCTCTCTCGATGGAACGTAATATAAATATTTTCTAGATTTTTACTTGTTTTTGAACTTTTGCATTTTTTGGCAACAGGGTTTTTGAAACATATTTTTAAATGTAAGTTTGTGACTAATGTGATCATAGTCATCTATTCAAAATGACAACACTAGAGATGAAGTTATGAAAGTGGTAGGAGTTAATATATTCAGCTCTCATTCTACTGATTTGCTCAGTGCCTTTGGGGCAATCATTTAATCATATGCTTTCGTTTCTACCTTGTAAGATGAAAAATCACAATCTTTTTCTTACCTTTGAGGATTTCTTTAAGAAGAAATCTATGAATAAATATAAAAACACTATTCTGGATGTTAAATACTGTGAAAATATGAATTTGTGCATGTTAGGTAGGTTTGATAACATTGAATATAAGACATTGCAAAATACAAAGAATTTCCAGTGTTATTTAATCCTTGAAGCTTTTTCTTTCTCTAGTCTCTCTCTTTTGGTCTTTCTACTTTTCCCCCTTCTTTTTCTCTGCCTCTTCTTTCTCCTTTTCCTTTATTGTCTTGTTACATGGGACAATATTTCTATTTGCCATTATTCTGATGGAGAACTGAAATACACACTAAGCTAGACAAATATGTAAGATTATAAAGAAAATGAAGGCCTAGTCATCACTAGAGGCTCTGTCCTCTGTGTCCTTTTCAAATGACATCTGCTTGAAAGTTAAACATGCTAATGAATTATGGTAGCTAATTGGGGAGTGGCCAATAGAGATGAATAGATGAGAGATGTATTCCTAACTTTGTGAAATGGCCAAATTATGTGGTTGCCACAGCACTGGGGTAAGACTCTGCAACTCTGACAGCCAGCTCAAATTATCTTACTAACTAGCTTTAGATTAGTGATTTATAAAGCTGTCTTCTTATAAAATAAATGTTACAGCAATTACTTAATTTAAAACTGAAGCAATCAGAAGAATGTAGCTGTTTGAATGAGTGAAAAAGTAAACTCACATTGGGATTATGAATGACACACTCAGTCATAGCTTTCATGGATGCATAAAAACCAAATATGTCAACACCACTAAATTTTGCAGAATGCTTAAAGCATTTTTTTGTGTGTGAAACATATGTTGAAAATTCTTCTTCTAATTGTTTTTCAAAATTTTCTGGCTAAGATATAAAATTGTGTGACTAGTTTACTTTAAATAACTGAGAAGGAAGGAAGGAAGAGAGGAAGGGAGGAAGGGAGAAAGGGAGGGAGGGAGGAAATTTCACAGTCCAGTCTCTACTCTGTACCTGAAGGGACCAGGAAACATTATTAAGAAGTGTTTTCTCTCACACTAGGAAATGTATCTGTGTTAGTCTGTTTGTGTTGCCATAAAGGAATACTTGAGACTGGGCAATTTATTTTAAAAAGTTTATTTGGCTAGTTCTTCTGCAGGCTGTACACTAAATATAGTACAAATATCTGCTTCTAGTGAGGGCCTCAGGAAACTTGCAATAATGGCAGGAGGCAAAGGGAAGCCAGCAGGTCACATTGCGAGAGAGAGAGAGCAAGACAGAGAGTGAGAGGCGCCAGGGGCAGCTTTTTTTATTTTTATTTTTATTTTTGAGATGGAGTCTCACTCTGTCACCCAGGCTGGAGTGCAGTGGCATGATATCGGCTCACTGCAACCTCCACCTCCCGGGTTCAAGCAATTCTCTTGCCTCAGCCTCCCGAGCAGCTGGGATTACAGGCATGTGCCACCACGCCCGGCTAATTTTTGTATTTTTAGTAGAGACTGGGTGTCACTATGTTGCTCAGGCTGGTCTCAAACTCCTGATCTTAAGCGATCCACCCACCTTGGCCTCCCAAAGTGCTGGGATTATAGGCATGAGCCATCACGCCCAGCCAGGGGCGGCTCCTTTTTAAACAACCAGATCTTGCATGAACTTGTTACTGAAGGGAGGGTACTTCATGAGGCATCTGCCCCCATGCTTCAAACACCTCCCACCAGGCCCCACTTCCAACACTGGGGATTACATTTCAACATGAGATTTGGAGGGGATAAATGTCCAAACCATATCAGTAGGCATATGATGTGCATGTGAATCTATAAATACAAACATCACATCAGGGGGAGGGAGGTGCCAGCCAGATTTCTAACACTCATTTTAAGTGGTTTCATGTTATCTGACTGACTATAGAATCCTGAATTCTGTAATAATTATAATAATAATAATGAAAGTTATAAAAACAACAACAGAAAAACTGAAGAACTAAGCTGATTTTCCCAGCATTTTTTTCTGTTTTCTAACCATCTTTTAGCATCCATGATAGTTAGGATTGCATGGTTAAAATGCCACGTGATTTTAATAAGAGCCATTGGTAGTGTATACCTCCGGGGCTTCAAAATTCATACATTTAATTCTCTGTTTAATTTTTTTTTTCTGTGACACAGCCTCAGGAGGTCCTGAGAACATGTGCCCCCTCTGCTTTATTTTGTCAAGAAATACACAAAGTAATTTATGTGAATGAACACTGATGCATTCATCCATTCACTCATTGTTTACCTACAATAAGTCAACTACTGTGCTATGTAGGTCATGGTGATGTGAAATTGAATAAAGCATAGAGCATTCTCTAGAAGAATATATCATCTAAGAAAAGAGATAGTTACATACGTAAATTTTTACATTTAAGGCAATCAATCTAATGTGTTAGATGGTAGCATTTTTATTCTTTTAGCCTATTTTAGGAATCATGCATTTTTGTAGAAATTTTAACCCTTTCTCATGTATCTCTGGCATGGTGGTGTGACAGGGCAGAGGGAAAAAGATGGATGCTGATAATGTTGATGTACTTCCTACCAACCAAAAAAAGACAGATGGTCTTGTTATAGCAAAAGTTCAGGAAAGATGGAAGGCAGGTCATAATGAAAACTAGCAACAGATACAGGGGCCATTAAATTTGATGCTTGTAACATTGCTTGCTATGAATTTGAAACTGCCTAAGACCGGGAGTAAGTCTTGAGGACATTGAAAAGAGGACATTGCTAAATGTGACAAGTTCCCTCCCTAATGTATTTTTTAGCTAGTCTGATGTGCCAACCTACCACAGGCCTATTGACAATAGAAGTGAACAATGGGGTGTTCATGCCTCTTTGTAACCATAGCCTCTCAAAGAAAACTTCCTGTTTTCTATCCACTGGGCCGTTTTGTCTTCTCTTTGTCCTTGACACTTGTCCCCATTTTCTGCCCATAAGCACACTCTTTCTTTATTCACTAGACTTTGGAATGTGACCTTTGGAGTTCTCACTCTTTCAAGGATTCTGCTCAGCTTTATTCTATTGGCTCTTTTCAATCAGGAATCTCATGCATAAAACACCCTGATGTAAGGTACCCCTCAGAGCCAGGCAGACCTGCTTGGTCTTCAGCAAAAGAAAGGAAATGTATTTGGATTGCCAAGGGCACTGCAAATTGTGCACAGTGAATAATACTCTAAAGTATTTATGAAGGCATACCAGATGACCTCATGATGTCTCTTCTCTCCCTTGAAACTATTCACAAACCTAAAAATGTATAAATATTTTTCCTTCATGTTTTGTCTCTGTCTTTATGCATTTAGTGAAGCATATCAGAGGAATTGGATATGGGAAAAAATAGTGCCTTTTTATCTTGTCAATCCCTCAGCATAATTGTCGGTTGACATAATCTCAAATGGATCTCAAATAACCTTGTTGTAGCCTCCATACCGTATTCCCCAAGGTATCTGTGAATGTAGCATTTCCAAAAGAGGCAAAGTCTGAATGTCCTTTATTTCCCTTTCTTTATATGAATACTATCTTGTTAACATTTAGTATGTTATTTGAATTATAGTCATACCTGCCTCCATGTCTGTCTTGTATTTTTCCTTTTTCCTTCAACCAAGATCTTGCTTTACTTTACATATAGACATTTTTGCTTTCATTAAATTGAATTATGATTACTCCCTTTGAAAAAATGGTATTTAAAAATTAAAGAAATATCAAGAAAACATTTTTTCAGAACTGTATTTTACTTTTTAACTTGTATAATGGTGCTTTTATTTAGTTTACAGTTCTCATGTTAAAAATTACAACTTCATTGGCAAAATAATCATCTTTTGCATATTGTTTTGTTTTATATTTGTCACTTTTCAATGTTTTCATCGGAGAAGTAATATATTTAACTATGATAACTATACACATACATAACTATAATGTAACATAAATATTACACATGTATAATGTATAACAGAATACATTATACATAACTACAATGTAACATTTCAAATGAATATTTTAAAGTACCACCTTGCATTTGTTTTTCTATGCATATTTTAAAAGGTATAACCATCAAAGGCGTATGCTTTATCTTCTGCTTTTTTCACTTAACACATATCCTGAGCATTTCTCCATACTACCATGTGGCTGTCATACACACTGCATATTGACTTTCTACTTTTCTTCTGTGATGCTAGATGGTCATGAGGCTTACTTTGAACATAAATCACTTATCCATGCACTGAAATATTAAGGCATGCTACTACTCAAAACTACTAAATTGTTAAATTGCTCAGCATGAATAAAATACAATGCCATTATTTGTAATTCTGGCCTTAATTTGGTGATTTTTAGCTCTTTCTCACTACCTACCATGTAATGAGAAGCTCTTGATAAAGTTGGTAGCAAAAACAGAGATACAAGTGTGGGACATATGATGCTGTCTGATGACTGCCCAGAAACACAGCCTCTTCTTAGAAACCTGGCTTCCCTTGAGATTTGCTCTAATTTTAATAGGAGCTGCTCAGCAGAAGGATGTGGATCCAATGGCAAGATGGATGATGGGTAATTTGAGAACAACACTCAGAGAGCTCTGTGTCAACCTATGTTAACACAATGGCCTTAAGTTTATTAAAACAAAAAACCATTGGCAAGGTAGGGACCACCAAATTAGTCACTTCTCAATATAAGTTTATGGATTGCTTACATGCATAGTCCTCTTTACTCCATGAGACTCCATCAGAGGTCTGTTACTTAAATTGAAATTGTTTATTGGATAACAACTGTTAAATTATTTGTCTTTAATATTTAACTTCAGCATATACAAAAAAGGGGTTTCGAAGAAGAATTAAGGTAAATCTCCACTGCCCTTCCAAGAATTTGTACAAATGCTTTCTGATTATGGAAAAACTAAAATAAAGAGGAAAAAAACTCCCTAAATAAATCTAGGCAGTTGCCTGACTCCCTCGTTTAATGTAACCACATGTTTAGTAAAGGACAATTTATCTCAGTAACATAAATATCTACAGTGTCGGTAGGAATCCTGGATGGTACAAAAAAAAAAAAAAATGTCACAGACCATCAGAAGAAAGCTGAGCCCATTGACCTGAAAGTTTTGAACCTTGGAATGAGATTCAAATAGGGCATTGCCTAATCCATGTTCAAGGTGAAGAGTAGCCAAGCTAAGCTATGCTAAATCATCTCATCAATAAACGAGGTCTTTTCCAGAAATTTAATTTCACTTGATTAATATCTTGGGTCAACTAAGGGTTGCGTTAAAATTCAGCAGATATTTGCAATGTGGGTGGATTTTTTTTTTTAATTATGTAGAGTTCTCTTAGCTTGTCAGACAAAACAGACCAGATTTAAGACAGGCTGAGAAGAGTATGCCATGTTCAGAGACTTTCAAATGTGGTCTCACAGGGATCCTGATAGTCTGGAACTCTATCATGTTTCTCTATTAACTTCACTTGTCACCAACTCCCTTATTTGCATGTCTTAAGAAGATAAGATGTTTATTTATGTAGACTGAAAGAAGAGAGAACAAGATATTGCACAAAAGGATTTGGTTAGAAATTTAACTGATTTATGGCAATGGTCTCCTTCTTGCTCGATCTTAAGACATGATTCATTTTTCTGAGGAATCCTTCACTGAAAAGGGGAAACCGATACTGGACACTGGAGACTCCCAGGTTTTGAAGGCCAAGAGATAGGTCAATTCTAGTTAAAAATTGTGGTACCTATATGATCTTTGTAGCACCTCAGAGTGTCAATATTACCAATTGTGATTTATCTTTTTTTTAATCAGTCAAAAATATTAATTGGGCACCTCCTTTGTACCAGGTATTATACCAACTACTGTAAATTTAGCAATAAAATAACTCTGTCTTTCATATAATTTATTTTTCTATACTTTTAGATTACTACGCTGATTAACTGATGGCATATATTTAAATCTTTTAGCACAGTCCTTGGCACAGAGTAATTGCTCAATAAATGTTAATTTTCCCTATTTCTCCAATATACTATTTTTTCAAAATTCCAAAATAAACATCTCAATGCACTATGGGACTTTGGCACATTTCGACTTATCTTCTCTCTGCCAAAAGTAGGCTTACTAAATTATAGACAAGATTAGTACTGTCCATTTTAAATATAATATCCACTACCCATTCATTACAATCTCAAATGCCTACGCTGGCCAGTCGGGGAGACGAATGAGTAAAGCAAGTTAAAGTAAAACTGGCAACAGTGAGGGCTGAGCAGCCAGTAGGATGCATGTCCAATCCATAGGGTGCTCCAGCCAATTGTTGCCATGTCGATCAATAGGCCCAGTGTTGTCATAAGACCTAACTTCACAAGGGAACTAGGAAAATAATTTTATTATGTAAAATTTTTACATTATGAAGTAGAGGTAACTAATTAATAAACATATACAAGCACACACATACACACACATGCCCATGCAGAGAGAATATACCGATTCTGTGTACATCCAGTAAAACCAATCTATGGGCCACATATTTGTGACCTCTATTCTAATAGGCATTTTGTTTATTTACTTACCTAGAGAATTGATAATAATTAAACATGGATTATAACATATTTTCTCCCTTCCTGTAAGCCTTTCAAAATCTTTTCATTCTCCGCATGGGATGACTGTCAACTCTAATGAGTATCACAATTATGTCTGGAGTTTTTCAAAATATATTCCTGGAACTCAAGCCCCACTTATTAATTAGAATCTTTGTAATTGTAATGAAATAATCTGTTGTTTTAAAATACTCAACCAAATTATTCTGATGATGAGCGAGGCATGGGAACTATGAGCCTACAGAATAATTTTTTTAATTGTTTTTTTCTTTAGCATGCAAGGTTTTTTACAACCTTCTCTTTTCTGTTCCATAGCTTAATGTTTTCTCACCCTTGTTCTCCAGCCATTCTATGCTGCTTGCATTTCCATGAAGGTAACATTATTTTCATGCTGGATGTGTCTGCATGTAGCGTCCTCTTTGTTGCCTTTCTCCCTTCTGTCACAGGAAACTCTTATTCATCTTTCAAGCACCAGGTCCAATGTTACCTCTTTTCCAATGCCTTTCACGCTCTGCTAGGGAAACTCGGGTATTCCTTATTTTGTGCTTCCAAAAAACTTTAGGCTTACCTAAGTAAATGATACTTGCCATGATATATTTTCATTGCTTGTTGCCATGTGTTTTCTCACTCACATAGTGTCCAGCATATGGCAGGTTTCTAGCCAATATTTTGATTTAAAAAAAATATTGATCTGAATATAGAGTAGCAAATGTAGTACTTTTGATTTATTCTTAACTAAATTATTATTTCACCATCCTATGGGACGGTTGTTCCCTTAAGAAAAAAGAGTGAATCAGAGCCCATGTTTTAGGCACTTAATTTGCAGAGCTTAGTTTTTAAATAATGGTTTTGCATATTAATATTTGAGCTAAGACAAAAACAAATAATTTATGTTAGAAATTATTTTTAAAGAATTCTGCCATCACTTTGGAAATACATAATTTTGGAAATGCTACAAATTACAGACTGTCCGTAGTAGAGTTTTAATTTTTTTAAAATGTGGATACCTTTGTCAAAGTTTCCATCTCAATTTAAGTGTGCCATGCTTAGGAGTTAGAAATCTCTACAGAGGTGGGGGCTAGACACAGTGTGAGCGAGGTGTGCAGGGAATCCTGTTCAGCAAACTAATACCAGGAGACATTTACAGTCTGTAACAGTGGCCAGAGACTCAGACAGCTTTATTGACGTGTCATCAGGCTGAGAAGAAAAGGCACCGCAGCAGGGGTGACAAGGACATGTTCTGTGTGTTCATCGATCTGCAGTCTCCTATGGAAAACTCCACATGTTTCTGAATACCTTAAGTGATTTTATTGATGCAACTCCTGCCAGCTGAGAGGGGAATTGGAGTCACCACATTTATTCTTCATGTCATGTTGGCACTCTCATTTAAGAATTTAATACATACATAGATGATGCGGGAAAGGAGGGAGATATTAAGTATCTCTTCAAATCATTTGGGTTGGGTTGCTGGGGAAAATTACAACGCCCCAGAAATCCAAAAGAAGTATAAAAATCTCTCCTCAGTACATTATATGTGGCTGCTATAATGGCATTTCTGCAATCCTTTGTTACTGAAATCCTCTACTGCAGCAGGTGATGAATTTTGACCTGGGGAGCTAGTCAGTGGAGCAAAACTGTTGTCCAAAAAGATGATACAGAAAGCTGATAGAATTTGAATGCGTGTCTAGTTTGTGATTGGGTATGTTCATGGAGCAGTTGAATTAGGACATATCAGTAGATCATAGAGTCATAGGCCTAATCAGGACTTTGAATAATTATGTAATCCATTTTCCTGTCTCCAAAGAGGAAAATCCTTATATTGCATGGAGAAAATAACAAAATAAAACCCCAGAGATGTATAAATCCATAAAGTGCAGTCAAGTTGGGTATCAATTTTAATTTTTTTTACAGTCTGAGATTTTTTATTAGATCCCAGATTTAGAACTGTATATTAGAATGGCATTATTGTGACAATTTTTTAATCCTAACATCTCTAGATTAGATAATGATATTTCACCAATGTCACATTTCCTGAGTGAGACTGTGGTTACATGGAAGAATGTCCTTTTTTTTTTTTTAAGTTCTGGGATACATGTGCAGAATGTGCAGATCAATTTTAATATTTTTAAAAAATATATACATATTTGTTTATAATTCCCTTGTATCAAATACTAGGTTCAGAATTAGTTTCTTACAGTAACAATAAATTTAGAATTTATTGAAACCTGAATTCAGAAAACCTGAATCTGGTTTTCGACCTCTCTTTTCTGCAGTATACTTTATCATTAATTCATCAGTTATTTCAGTCAACATTCTATATGCCCAGCTACGATGCTAGGAGTAATGTTCTCAAAGCAGTCATCATGGTTTAATGGAAAACTAAGTCAATATTTATTCAGATTATTTGGACAGCTCAAAGAAACACCTACTCCAACCTGTGTTAGGGTTAGTAAGGATGTGAGAAACCTTAAAAAGGCTCCTTGAAGGTGAATAACTGCAAGTTTGTATATTAATATACATCTCACAACACATCTTAGTAAATCTTTATAACCATTGGTGACAGTGGAACAGCCCTCCCTGTTCTCATCTAGAAGGCTCTCCTCATCCTACATGCTACAGACCTACACATCATTCCTTGCTTATTTTTTTGGAATCATACCTTGCTTCCTTTTACCTAATGAAAAACAAAGACAAAAACAAACAAACAAAATACTCCTTTATTGACCCTTTGCCCACCTCTAGATGTAACCCAAACTATCACCTTTTCTTCACAACTAACTTTTTCAAAATAATTGCATACCTTTCCTTCATTCTTCACCTTATTGATAATCTGATTTCTATCCCTATTAATCCTCTGGAAGAGCTCTGAAAAAGATCACTTATGCACTTCAAGGAGCTATTGAGTCATTTTCTCTTTTGACGTCTCTGCAACATCTGACATCTTTGGCTACTCTCTAACTCAGGAAACTTTCTCTTCCTTTGGCTTCAGAAGTGCCTCTCTCATCATTCTCCTGTGGTTATGTCCCTTTACTGTCTCTTATAGTTTTCCTTCTTTTCACTCATATTATAGGTAATGGTAATCTCTGGAGTTCCATTTGTATCCTCATCTCTTCTCTCTCTTATTTTTCTTCTCACAGTATATACTCTCTTATTTATTGATTTGTTCAACTTCCAGTTTTTCAACTATCCCTAATATTTTCATAATTCACAAATCTCTATTATCCACACAGATATCATTGCAGAACTAAACCCTGACATCAAAATTTTATGTTGCATATCTTCACTTATGTATATACCATAAGCCTCTGCAACTCAGCAGGCCTAACACCGAACTTTATACCCCACTTGGGGTGATATAGTTTGGATATTCATCCCCTCCAATGTTGAAAAAAAGTTTGATCTCCAGTGTTGGAGGTGGGGCCTAGTAGCATATGTTTGGCTCATGGGGACGGATCCCTCATGAATAGTTTGGTGCTGTACTCACAGTAATTAGTGAGTTATTGCTCTATTAGTTTATGAGAGAGCTGGCCATTTTAAAAAGTCTGGTACTCCCTCTCCTCTTTTGCTCTGTCACTGACCATGTGACACTCCTGTTCCCCCTTTGCCATTTGTCATAAGTGTAAGCTTCCTAAGGCCCGCACCAGAAGCAGATGCTGGCACCATGCTTCTTGTACACTCTGCAGAACCATGAGCCAAATAAACCTCTTTCCTTTATAAATTACTTAACCTCAGGTATTTCTTTATAGCAACATAAAATGACTGACACATGTGGCCAACCTCTACTACAGGTCCTATCTATCCAAGGAATAGTACCATCAATTATCTTTTGTTTGTCAGACATAATTATTTCATCTCCTTCCAAAAGCACATCACATTATCTGTTGATTTTAGCTCCTTGATATTTGCCTACAGATAAGAACCATCAGTGAGTATTTCTAAAACCTTGACAATTTTTTTCTCATTAGTTTTATTTTTTTTAAGGCAGTGAAAAACCTGAAAATAGCTAGAATCACAAAGAGAACTGCTGGGCTAGGACCATGCCTGGGACAAGAGCAGAGAAAATTAGGGTCCATTGTCAGCACATGTGTAGAGTAAGTAAGTCTGCTACCCAGCCTCACAGTCATTCCTCTCTTATCTGCCTAATGCCTCTGATGCTCATTAACATAAAGAAAACAAATTTCATTTGGTAACTACAAATTATTTTATTTTGTTGTAACAACAGCATTGCCTGTATTTTCAAAGAATACTTCAGAATCATGAACACAAAGAATATTATTCCTATTGTGGAAATCTCATGAACAGTGGAACTATGTAATAAATTAATTTTAAAAGTGAAGTTTTCTTAGACTTTCTATCCTGTATCAAAAAATATCTAATACTCATATTAGAGTAGACTTTCATTTGATTTAGTCAGTGTTCTTTGGGCAAGAAATTCAGTATGTTGTACAAATCATAGCAGGGATAAACAAAGGTTACTAAAAAATGAATTTGGAGATATAGGCTGGGTCCAGTTGATGGAAAGGGCCTTGCAGACCAATGGTTTGGTATTTGTTCCAAGTGCAGTGAGATGCCTCCTAAGCTTTTTGAAAGCTGAGTTGTAATATAATTCTACCTGCTGGGTGAATTCTGCTTTTATATGAAAGAAAAAAGACAAGAAGCAACATATGATACTCCCTAGTCTTTTTTCTTACATATAAGAACATATAAGAAACACATATGGTATCTAAAATTAGATAGCAATAGACATCAAGGGAAGAAAGTTTGGAAATATGTTTTGAAGTTAGAACTGCCAGCTCTTTTGATGGATTAGACGTGATTAGAAAGGAAAAGAAAAGGATGAAAGATATCTCCTAGGATCTTTGCTTGAGCAAATGGGTGGAAAATAGCACCATTTTCATGGTGATTTAGCCATGTTGTTGGAGATGCCTATTAGGTAGCAAAGTGAAGCTATCTAGTAAGCAGTTGTTCATAATGCATCATTAGTTGTTATATATCCCAGCAGGAGTACCCTAGCCTGTTTAAGCACTTTTATATGAATAAGAACAAGGTATTCCCTCTGGGATGACATAGCTCTGCAGACACAAAGACCCAAAACCAGACAATGCATCATGGTTTATTTTTTAGAAACATTTTGCTGGGCACAAACTGCAAAGTCACACTTGGTTACTCTGATTCCTAGTGTACCTGCTTATATAACATTGACAATCAATCAAGAGAAAAAAATACTCAGTTCTCAAAAACACACATTAAGTTGTTGTTTCTAGAATGTTTTTGAGAAATGTTAGAATGACAACAACAAAGACTTCCAAATCATAGGTATATTCTGTATCAGTCCTCTCTGAATTTCACCTCTGGCCATTTTTGCTGCGTGTCTGTGTAAAGAAGTCACATTTTATGGTTGAGCCAAGTTTCTGGTCCTGTTGATTACATTAGAGAAATTGTGGAGGGGACAATGGGGAAGGACAAGATGCTTAAGAATTAAAGGTCATTGGGGGAAAAGGTTGATGAAGTAGTTAAAAAAAAAGTATAAATAGAGAGAGAAATCTTAAAGAGACAGTAAAGAAAAAACCGGCGAGAGTAAAGGAAAGAGCCCATCCAAGTTGGGATAAAAGGCTTAATATTTTGGCTTTAAAAGATTACTTATAATTATTAGGTAGAAAATTTAGTTGCCATAATATGTAATTTTTGCTTCCTCTGGGATGAGAATTTAGAGAGATGCAGTTTAGGGAAAAACTCAATTTGGATGAATTTCTGGTAGTAGGGGAAATTATATAACATACATCACCAGGGTTTTCAACTATGGGTAGGAGCAAGGTCCAAGTCTAAATTGTGAACCTCCAAGCCAGAAATTCTGAAAGGATCACCGTCACCCTATGTTAATTGCAAATGAACACATCTCTAGCAGAGTGAAGCTCCTACTTCTTTCACATCCCCCATTAGCTACAGTTCAGCCAGTGTTTATGCTTCTAGGTAGAGTATTGCCAACTCTCCGTCAGGGGAATGTCTGAATTGCCAGTTGGCCACAGATATCATGTTGCACCTCACTTTTAGGTAATAGAAATGCTGAGAGAAGAGTGATTGATTTGGATTTATTTGGATTTGAGTAATGCTCCATGGCGCACTCATGAATTTTATGAAAGAAGAACCTCACCTGGATATTGGTAAGATTTCATAATTCTGAAATGCAAAGTGTAATGCCATGTTTTAATCGTATGTCTTTTCTAGAAATGGTTCTCTTTACTGCGAGGCTGCAAGGTCACCCAATGAGAGAGGGGCCAAATAAGCTGGAACATCATCTAATACACTGAATGTAGGTGAGTGAAACAATAATAGCTTTAAACAAAAGCTAATTATATCTTTTTCTTCTATTTTATGTAGGAGTTACTGGAAAAGCAAGAATAACTTATGCGGATTAACAATATGGAAACATCCTGAGACTACTTTGGAATCGCCATAAATTAAGTGGGTTCCAGTTTTGCAAACAGAGAAACGGGTCCATGAACAATTTGCTACAGGTAAGTGAGAGGTATAATTTTTTCCATTAGAATAAAATATGATATTTATGTTATCTTCCTGCAGGTATAAAGAAGTATCTGCAGAAATCCAGAGCACTTATTAAACTTCTTTGAGTTTTCTCAGGAAGATCAATACCTGTTGGAGAAATTTTACTAAGGTAAGTTCCAAATACCACTAATCTATTCTTTATTTCTTTTCTTTTCTTTTTTTTTTTTTTTTAGATTGGCAAACGCACTGCCTACTTACAGCATAGAGACCCCCAGTGGAGAGCTAGGTGGGTGATGATTCATACTAAATCTTTCCCACAATAATTGGTTTTTTTTGCTTGTATTTTGCAGACTGTTTGAATTCCAGAAGGACCAACACCAGATAAATTATGAATGTTGAACAAGATGACCTTACATCCACAGCAGATAATGATAGGTCCTAGGTTTAACAGGGCCCTATTTGACCCCCTGCTTGTGGTGCTGCTGGCTCTTCAACTTCTTGTGGTGGCTGGTCTGGTGCGGGCTCAGACCTGCCCTTCTGTGTGCTCCTGCAGCAACCAGTTCAGCAAGGTGATTTGTGTTCGGAAAAACCTGCGTGAGGTTCCGGATGGCATCTCCACCAACACACGGCTGCTGAACCTCCATGAGAACCAAATCCAGATCATCAAAGTGAACAGCTTCAAGCACTTGAGACACTTGGAAATCCTACAGTTGAGTAGGAACCATATCAGAACCATTGAAATTGGGGCTTTCAATGGTCTGGCGAACCTCAACACTCTGGAACTCTTTGACAATCGTCTTACTACCATCCCGAATGGAGCTTTTGTATACTTGTCTAAACTGAAGGAGCTCTGGTTGCGAAACAACCCCATTGAAAGCATCCCTTCTTATGCTTTTAACAGAATTCCTTCTTTGCGCCGACTAGACTTAGGGGAATTGAAAAGACTTTCATACATCTCAGAAGGTGCCTTTGAAGGTCTGTCCAACTTGAGGTATTTGAACCTTGCCATGTGCAACCTTCGGGAAATCCCTAACCTCACACCGCTCATAAAACTAGATGAGCTGGATCTTTCTGGGAATCATTTATCTGCCATCAGGCCTGGCTCTTTCCAGGGTTTGATGCACCTTCAAAAACTGTGGATGATACAGTCCCAGATTCAAGTGATTGAACGGAATGCCTTTGACAACCTTCAGTCACTAGTGGAGATCAACCTGGCACACAATAATCTAACATTACTGCCTCATGACCTCTTCACTCCCTTGCATCATCTAGAGCGGATACATTTACATCACAACCCTTGGAACTGTAACTGTGACATACTGTGGCTCAGCTGGTGGATAAAAGACATGGCCCCCTCGAACACAGCTTGTTGTGCCCGGTGTAACACTCCTCCCAATCTAAAGGGGAGGTACATTGGAGAGCTCGACCAGAATTACTTCACATGCTATGCTCCGGTGATTGTGGAGCCCCCTGCAGACCTCAATGTCACTGAAGGCATGGCAGCTGAGCTGAAATGTCGGGCCTCCACATCCCTGACATCTGTATCTTGGATTACTCCAAATGGAACAGTCATGACACATGGGGCGTACAAAGTGCGGATAGCTGTGCTCAGTGATGGTACGTTAAATTTCACAAATGTAACTGTGCAAGATACAGGCATGTACACATGTATGGTGAGTAATTCCGTTGGGAATACTACTGCTTCAGCCACCCTGAATGTTACTGCAGCAACCACTACTCCTTTCTCTTACTTTTCAACCGTCACAGTAGAGACTATGGAACCGTCTCAGGATGAGGCACGGACCACAGATAACAATGTGGGTCCCACTCCAGTGGTCGACTGGGAGACCACCAATGTGACCACCTCTCTCACACCACAGAGCACAAGGTCGACAGAGAAAACCTTCACCATCCCAGTGACTGATATAAACAGTGGGATCCCAGGAATTGATGAGGTCATGAAGACTACCAAAATCATCATTGGGTGTTTTGTGGCCATCACACTCATGGCTGCAGTGATGCTGGTCATTTTCTACAAGATGAGGAAGCAGCACCATCGGCAAAACCATCACGCCCCAACAAGGACTGTTGAAATTATTAATGTGGATGATGAGATTACGGGAGACACACCCATGGAAAGCCACCTGCCCATGCCTGCTATCGAGCATGAGCACCTAAATCACTATAACTCATACAAATCTCCCTTCAACCACACAACAACAGTTAACACAATAAATTCAATACACAGTTCAGTGCATGAACCGTTATTGATCCGAATGAACTCTAAAGACAATGTACAAGAGACTCAAATCTAAAACATTTACAGAGTTACAAAAAACAAACAATCAAAAAAAAAGACAGTTTATTAAAAATGACACAAATGACTGGGCTAAATCTACTGTTTCAAAAAAGTGTCTTTACAAAAAAACAAAAAAGAAAAGAAATTTATTTATTAAAAATTCTATTGTGATCTAAAGCAGACAAAATTATGTGTATTCCTCAGAACCTGTTTTTGCTG